GGCCAATTCCGGGCCATAGCAGGAGGAACTGAGTTCTAATTCTGTCTTTGCCATGTAACTGAATTACCCAGGGCCCTCCCTAGTCCTGTTTCCTCTTTGGTGTAATAGGGATGAATACAGATGGGAAGATCGTGATATGAAAGAGTTCTGTGAGCTGTAAGGCATAATAATCATGAGGTATTATTACAGGACCAACAGGTGCCTAGGCCCGCTGTGCAATAACAGACCAGTTACACTGAGGAAGCAGGGTTATCAGCAGAAAAAGGGTTTAAAGATGGCAGGGTGCCTAGGAGGAGACGCAGGGAGACCAACAAATCCATCTTCCCCAAGGAGTTCCGGGCTGGGATTTTAAAGGGCATTGTGAAGGGTGAGGGGCTGGAAAATTGGGGTCATCGACTGGTCAGGGTAAGGGGGTTGAAATCCTCAGGATATGGAAACTGCAGTCCCCATTGAGTCTTGCTTCTGTGGGCTCCTTCAGAACAACTGGTGTCAGTAATTATGCTGGTATGCGGGACCTGAAAGAATATCTCCAAGGGAAAACGTTTCATAATGTTCAAGTTGTTATCTATGGAGTTAAGGGGAATTGTAATCTTGTGACAGGGTCTACGTGATTCTAGGACAGACGATGGGCACCTATCATAGCTGATACACAGAGCTATGAGCAAGCAGGTCGGAGAGCAAGGTGACCTAGTGATGAACGCAGAGTGTGCTGCAAGCTTCGTTTATTTTCGTTTTTCCCCCTCCCTTCTTCCCTGATTAATTTCCTAAAGTTTATAGGAGCAGTTTCAGTACCAGCCCGAGTAGGATGGAATCAAACACGGTGCTGGAACATTCCTACCCGGAAGTGGCCCCGACCCCCCTCCCCCCGTCCCGGCCTCCCACGCACGGGGGGGGGGGGGGGGGGGGCTGATCGGCGCTACCGGATTGGACAACTTGGCATGGGGCGGGGCCTCTGGGAGGCGTGGCCTCCGGCCGGCTCCTCTGCTGTTGCCAAGGGAAACTGCCGCGAGGAGGCGGAAGGAGCAGAGGACCGGCAGCCGGCGTCGAGGCGGGGCGCGGGAACGACGGCGGCCATGGCGGCCTCGGGGCCCGGGTGTCGCAGCTGGTGCTTGTGTCCCGAGGTGCCATCCGCCACCTTCTTCACTGCGCTGCTCTCGCTGCTGGTTTCCGGGCCTCGCCTGTTCCTGCTGCAGCAGCCCCTGGCGCCCTCGGGCCTCACGCTGAAGTCCGAGGCCCTTCGCAACTGGCAAGGTGAGCAGGGGCGGGCCGGGATCGCGGGGCGAGAATCTTTTCATGTTTATACTTGGAATTTCAGTTTTGGAAATACTCAACAAATAATGAAGTACTCTTCAGATAATGAAGCCTCTGGTGATGGCCAGACTGAGGTATATGGTTCCATAGCCTGCTTCCCCACTCCATTCATGGTCCCTTTTTTCTTCCTCTGAACAGCCACTATGGAAGGAGGGGTCAGGATTACAGCAGAGGAGACTGGCACACAGAGTGTTAAGTGACACCCACTCAATCCACCCCGAAGCTGTTACACTTAATTAACCCTCAAACTGCCCAGTGAGGTAGGTCAGTATGAAAACCTGAAAAAGGATTACCGCCAGGCCTCTAACCCGACTCCCTCTGCAGTTTACAGGCTGGTAACCTACATCTTTGTCTACGAGAATCCCATCTCCCTGCTCTGCGGCGCTATCATCATCTGGCGCTTTGCTGGCAATTTCGAGAGAACCGTGGGCACCGTCCGCCACTGCTTCTTCACCGTGATCTTCGCCATCTTCTCCGCTATCATCTTCCTGTCATTCGAGGCTGTGTCATCACTGTCAAAGCTGGGGGAAGTGGAGGATGCCAGAGGTTTCACCCCAGTGGCCTTTGCCATGCTGGGAGTCACCACCGTCCGTTCTCGGATGAGGCGGGCCCTGGTGTTTGGCATGGTTGTGCCCTCAGTCCTGGTTCCGTGGCTCCTGCTGGGTGCCTCGTGGCTCATTCCCCAGACCTCTTTCCTCAGTAATGTCTGCGGGCTGTCCATCGGGCTGGCCTGTATCCTTCCTAGCAGAGAGCTATAGAACAACGCCTCCAGTTTCACTTAACACGCCAACCTCAGATGGCCTCACCTACTGCTATTCCATCGACCTCTCAGAGCGAGTGGCACTGAAGCTCGATCAGACCTTCCCCTTCAGCCTGATGAGGAGGATATCCGTGTTCAAGTACGTCTCAGGGTCTTCAGCCGAGAGGAGGGCAGCCCAGAGCCGGAAGTAAGTGACAGAACTCTTAAGTGCTGTTAAATGAAGGACCATTTTCTCTCTTGTTCCATTCCAGACTGAACCCGGTGCCTGGCTCCTACCCCACACAGAGCTGCCACCCTCACCTGTCCCCAAGCCACCCTGTGTCCCAGACGCAGCACGCCAGTGGTCAGAAGCTGGCCTCCTGGCCCTCCTGCACCCCCGGGCACATGCCCACCTTGCCTCCGTACCAGCCTGCCTCCGGCCTGTGCTATGTGCAGAACCACTTTGGTCCAAACCCCACCTCCTCCAGTGTCTACCCAGCTTCTGCGGGCACCTCCCTGGGCATCCAGCCCCCCACGCCTGTGAACAGCCCTGGCACGGTGTATTCTGGGGCCTTGGGCACACCAGGGGCTGCAGGCTCCAAGGAGTCCTCCAGGGTCCCCATGCCCTGAGAGAATTTCTAGGGAAGTCATCTCACTTGGCCTTCTGAAGGTCCTCCCTAAGAGTCTCCTGACAAAAGTTACTTATTGAACACCTCTATGTGCCAGGCTCTGTGTTGGGTACTTTGATCAATGCCCCTGTTTCAGTCTCATCTGTACTCACGGCAGCCCTGTGGAGTACGGTGTACTGGCCCAGCTTACAGATGCAGAAAGCGAGACGTTCTGCCATCAGATAAAGTCACGTGGCTCTTTAGTAACACGGACAAGGCTCCTCGCCAAGGAACTCGTGGCAGAAGAGGGCAGCAGTTGGCAGTAGCTGCCGATGTCTGTCCCCAGCTCCACCATTCCTCCCTGTGGCTGTGCCGTGCTCGTGGTTTCAGTGTCCGTGTGTCCATGTGTCTGCCCTTCAGGAGCTCGCAGCTGGTGTGCTTGGCGGTCCCAGGCCTGTGTAGTGTCTCTCCCCTGCTGCGGGCGCCCCCACCCCGATTCCTCTCCCCAGAAGCGGTGGGATGGGCCCCCATGAACTGCAGCAGCATGCTGAGGTGTCCATGTTGTCTGCCTTTGTATAAAGAAACAGCCTCTGACCTGCCGTGCTGGCGTGTGCTTCCTTTGTGGTCTGGC